GTCCTTTCTGGAATAAACGAATCTTTCTGTTGCATAGGAAGGCTCTGGGACAGGAAGGATATTTAAAAACCTAATTACTGTTCTAAACAGTGTTAAAATAGAACAAGAACCAAAGCCCAGTACCGGGCATTTCCCTCATAGGCTGAAGGTGCGCCCAACATAATTTGGAGTACAGACTCAGAGGCACCTGAACACGCGCCAGCTCAAGGTGCTCCGGCTGAGAAGGACGGATGAAGATGAACGCTCAGGGCCTACTAAATTCAAAGTCTGTACGTGAAAATCCCCTTTGGCCTGGTGAGATTGGTTGGAACCTTCTATTTAGGAGAGCCCGGCTCGCTCGCCTAAAACTGGAGCTTGCATGGAAGAGGGCACTTTTTTTTTTTTTTTAGACGAAGTCTCACTCTTGTCGCCCAGGCTGGAGTGCAATGACCCGATCTCGGCTCACTGAAACCTCTGCCTCCTGAGTTCAAGCGATTCCCCTGCCTCAGCCTCCCGAGTAGCTGGGATTACAGGCGTCCGCCACCACGCCCTGGCTAATTTTTGTATTTTTAGTAGAGACAGGGTTTCACCATGTTGGCCAGGCTGGTCTCGAACCCCTGACCTCAGGCGATCCGCCCGCCTCAGCCTCCCAAAGTGCTGTGATTACAGGCGTGAGCCACCGCGCCGGACCAGAAAGAAGGCACTTCTTAATAGTAGGCTCAGAGCTTGAAGTAGTAACTTTGAGAAAATTCAGTGATTCTCCAATTACAAAGCATTCTCCAATTACAAAGCAAGGACAACAGATACAGTTGCCCTTGAGACAACTGTATTTTACTTAATGATAAAGAAACATTTTTGCAGTTTTATATCCCAGAGTAACCGCCACTAAAGGCGAGTGAGACTCATTGCAGGCCTGTACAGTGCGAACCAGAGTTCGGGCTCCAGTTCCGCTGTCTGCGGGTCTCGCGCGCCCCCTCCCGGCGGCCCAGCCCAGAATGAAGGCCTTGGTTGGGGAAACGAAAGCGAAAGCTGCCCGAGCCCTGACGCCCGCCCTGGCCGAGCGTAGCTGGCGGACCAGAGCCGGTAGCGAGGTTGGGAGAGACGGAGCGGACCTCAGCGCTGAAGCAGAAGCCCCCGGAGCTGCGGTCTCCCCGCCGCGGCTGGTGAGTTGGTGCGGAGGGGAACCTGGAGCGCCCCCATGATTTCTCATCTCGTATCCGTTGACAGAGCCATGCGGCTCCCTGACCTGAGACCCTGGACCTCCCTGCTGCTGGTGGACGCGGCTTTACTGTGGCTGCTTCAGGGCCCTCTGGGGACTTTGCTTCCTCAAGGGCTGCCAGGACTATGGCTGGAGGGGACCCTGCGGCTGGGAGGGCTGTGGGGGCTGCTAAAGCTAAGAGGGCTGCTGGGATTTGTGGGGACACTGCTGCTCCCGCTCTGTCTGGCCACCCCCCTGACTGTCTCCCTGAGAGCCCTGGTCGCGGGGGCCTCACGTGCTCCCCCAGCCAGAGTCGCTTCAGCCCCTTGGAGCTGGCTGCTGGTGGGGTACGGGGCTGCGGGGCTCAGCTGGTCACTGTGGGCTGTTCTGAGCCCTCCTGGAGCCCAGGAGAAGGAGCAGGACCAGGTGAACAACAAAGTCTTGATGTGGAGGCTGCTGAAGCTCTCCAGGCCGGACCTGCCTCTCCTCGTTGCCGCCTTCTTCTTCCTTGTCCTTGCTGTTTTGGGTGAGTCAGGAGAGGACGTTGTGAGTTGGAGGCATTCTTGTGTTATTTTTCATGCCTCTTTCAGGTGAGACATTAATCCCTCACTATTCTGGTCGTGTGATTGACATCCTGGGAGGTGATTTTGACCCCCATGCCTTTGCCAGTGCCATCTTCTTCATGTGCCTCTTCTCCTTTGGCAGGTAGGTAGTGGGCAGCTGGGTCCATTTGCTAGTCTCCCTCCCCTCTTATTCTCCTACCCCACAGCTCACTGTCTGCAGGCTGCCGAGGAGGCTGCTTCACCTACACCATGTCTCGAATCAACTTGCGGATCCGGGAGCAGCTTTTCTCCTCCCTGCTGCGCCAGGACCTCGGTTTCTTCCAGGAGACTAAGACAGGTGGGGCCTGGAGTCCAGGTCTGAGATTCCCATCCTTTTTCCTCACCTGCTCTGTCCTTCTTAGGGGAGCTGAACTCACGGCTGAGCTCGGATACCACCCTGATGAGTAACTGGCTTCCTTTAAATGCCAATGTGCTCTTGCGAAGCCTGGTGAAAGTGGTGGGGCTGTATGGCTTCATGCTCAGCATATCGCCTCGACTCACCCTCCTTTCTCTGCTGCACATGCCCTTCACAATAGCAGCGGAGAAGGTGTACAACACCCGCCATCAGGTGAGCGTGCATGTAAGGGAACCCCAAAGGGACAGCCCTGGTGTTTGCTGGCCCTCTTTTCCAGGAAGTGCTTCGGGAGATCCAGGATGCAGTGGCCAGGGCGGGGCAGGTGGTGCGGGAAGCCGTTGGAGGGCTGCAGACCGTTCGCAGTTTTGGGGCCGAGGAGCATGAAGTCTGTCGCTATAAAGAGGCCCTTGAACAATGTCGGCAGCTGTATTGGCGGAGAGACCTGGAACGCGCCTTGTACCTGCTCGTAAGGAGGGTAAGATACCAGAGTGGTTGTGAAAGGAGCCCCCCAGCCTCATCTCTTTCTTCTCCTCTTCCAGGTGCTGCACTTGGGGGTGCAGATGCTGATGCTGAGCTGTGGGCTGCAGCAGATGCAGGATGGGGAGCTCACCCAGGGCAGCCTGCTTTCCTTTATGATCTACCAGGAGAGCGTGGGGAGCTATGTGCAGGTGAGCGAGAAGCCAAGCCTGCTCTCCTTTTTAATTAGCCGGCTCTCCCATTCCTGTTTTCCAGACCCTGGTATACATATATGGGGATATGCTCAGCAACGTGGGAGCTGCAGAGAAGGTTTTCTCCTACATGGACCGACAGCCAAATCTGCCTTCACCTGGCACGCTTGCCCCCACCACTCTGCAGGGGGTTGTGAAATTCCAAGACGTCTCCTTTGCATATCCCAATCGCCCTGACAGGCCTGTGCTCAAGGTGCCTGAAAGAGGGAGGAAACCTGGACCCTTGCAGGCCCTTAACTCTTTTTCTGGTTTTCTAGGGGCTGACGTTTACCCTACGTCCTGGTGAGGTGACGGCGCTGGTGGGACCCAATGGGTCTGGGAAGAGCACAGTGGCTGCCCTGCTGCAGAATCTGTACCAGCCCACAGGGGGACAGGTGCTGCTGGATGAAAAGCCCATCTCACAGTATGAACACTGCTACCTGCACAGCCAGGTGGGTGAGGAGGGAGAAGACAGGGGACAGGACATAGTCCTCTGCCCCTGTCCCCGCTGCACAGGTGGTTTCAGTTGGGCAGGAGCCTGTGCTGTTCTCCGGTTCTGTGAGGAACAACATTGCTTATGGGCTGCAGAGCTGCGAAGATGATAAGGTGATGGCGGCTGCCCAGGCTGCCCACGCAGATGACTTCATCCAGGAAATGGAGCATGGAATATACACAGGTATCTTCTACAAATTGTAAGCCTGCTCCTTCTCTGAGGAAGGGAATTTCTCTGATTTCCTCAGATGTAGGGGAGAAGGGGAGCCAGCTGGCTGCGGGACAGAAACAACGTCTGGCCATTGCCCGGGCCCTTGTACGAGACCCGCGGGTCCTCATCCTGGATGAGGCTACTAGTGCCCTAGATGTGCAGTGCGAGCAGGCCGTGAGTACTGTGAGAGGGCAGGGGACAGTGGGGTCTTTCTGAGGCACTGTGATCACCCCTTCAGCTGCAGGACTGGAATTCCCGTGGGGATCGCACAGTGCTGGTGATTGCTCACAGGCTGCAGGCAGTTCAGCGCGCCCACCAGATCCTGGTGCTCCAGGAGGGCAAGCTGCAGAAGCTTGCCCAGCTCCAGGAGGGACAGGACCTCTATTCCCGCCTGGTTCAGCAGCGGCTGATGGACTGAGGCCCCAGGGATACTGGGCCCTCTTCTCAGGGGCGTCTCCAGGACCCAGAGCTGTTCCTGCTTTGAGTTTCCCTAGAGCTGTGCGGCCAGATAGCTGTTCCTGAGTTGCAAGCACGATGGAGATTTGGACACTGTGTGCTTTTGGTGGGGTGGAGAGGTGGGGTGGGGTGGGGTGTGGTGGGGTGGAGGCTGTCTGTGTCCAGGAAACTTAATTCCCTGGTGACTAGAGCTTTGCCTGGTGATGAGGAGTATTTTGTGGCATAATACATATATTTTAAAATATTTTCCTTCTTACGTGAACTGTATACATTCATATAGAAAATTTAGACAATATAAAAAAGTACAAAGAAGAAAAGTAAAAGTACCCATTGTTTCACTTCCTGGAGATAACCATAGTTGCTATTTTGCTGCCTGTTCCATCAGTCGTTTATCTGTTGTTTGAGATAGAAATTAACCAAAAATGACATAAATATTCATGAGATTGCCTTCCTATATCCCTCCTTGTTCCTACCAGTGTCTGCTATTTTGAAGAAGCTAGGGTCTGGAGGGACAGAGAACAGTTCCCTGATTAACAGTATTAATAATGACATTGGTAACAGCTACCATTTATAGAGTTTTAATGTGAGTAGGAGCTATGCTAAGTGTTTTTCATGTATTATCGTTTTTAATCATTATCTCCAACCCTATGAGGTTGGTTATTATCCCCATTTTACAGATGAGGAAACTGAAGCTCAAAGAGGCTCAATGACTTTCCCAAGGTGGTCGTAGTGGTGGAGTTGGAGTTTGAACACAGGCCTGACCCTAGAGTCCACACCCTGACCCAATCAATTATATTGCATCTTGGGTCCATAAACCCTAATCCATAATCCCATCAAGAAAAGCTCTGCTGCTCTTAGCTCTAAATAATTCAGAATCTATTCTCTTCTCTCCAGTCCCGTTGTTATAGTCTTCACTCATAGACAGCCCATCTGTCTCACCCTCTCCTGTTGTATCCAGCTCCACGACAAACTTCTGCCTTCCCCAACACCTTTGTGCCTTTGCATATGGTGTTTTCTTGCCCATTTTCTGCTCGACTCGCCCCTGATTTTCAAGTTCAAGACTTAACTCAGGGTTCAGGTCTTCCAGGAGGCCTTACTTATGTCGTCAGTCTGGGGAACTCTCCATGTGCTTCTATCACTGTGCGGTTACCTCTTTCACAGCCCTTTTAAAGTTCTATCTTCCCTTTCCCACCTTTTTTGACCTTCCACTAGACCATGAGCACCTGGGCGGAAAGCCATATATCTTATTAAGCTTTATATCTGCTACCTGGCCGAGGGCCTAATTCATAGTGGAGAATAAATAGTCAATTGAATAAATGAATAAATATCTCCACCATCGTACTAATCTTAATCCTCCCTGCCCACTCCCACCACTGAAAATGCAACATTGTACACATCACTGGTTGTTGGGAGGGACTTACCTTGGAAAGTTGCTATTCTAGGAAAGAGAAACCTTCATATTCCTGGAAACAGCAGGTAGTTTCCAGTGCTGGCAATGAATTCCCCAGAACTGCTGTTTTGGATTTTTTCTTGCCTGGCAGCTGTTGGGAGCAGGGTGCAGTGAGGATGGGGTGAGAGTGGGCAGTTTCTTGTGCAGATTTGCCTTTCTTTCATCCTGGGGCTGACTTGCAGCTCCACACCCATCCATCTCTCAAATTTCACAGAGGGTAAAATAGGCATTTGGAGAGAAAGAACTCTGGCCTGATTCCTTTCTCTCCCACAAATGTCCTTTATTCATAAAACAGGAATAGTAATTCCTGTATCTCCCAACTACATGGAAGCTGCAGCCCTCACAGAAGAAGATGATCTGAGAAATTCTTTGATTTCCTCAGTACAGTTATACCCATGCATCATAATACTTTAAGCCTGGAAGGCATCTTAAAAATAATGCAACAGTCAAACCTAATTTTACAGAGAAACTGACATGAAATCACGCAGCTAATCATGATAAAGCTGGGTGGAAAACTTATCTTGATGGGCAGTACAGGAAGATGCAGTAGACCTTAAGATGTCCTGAAAGTTTCTTATCTCAGGGGAAACTCCCAGGTAGGCTTTATGTCAGGGACACAGAAAAATGCTCCCTGAAAGTCAAAATATTCGGGCTAGACAGACAAATTCCTGTAAGTGTGGTTTGTCTGGGAACCACAGATGTCACTAATCCTGGTTTGCTCCAGAGTTCTTTTTGTTCACTCCTACCCCCCATCACCATTTGATTGATCTCCTTACCCTGTAATTTCCCCTTCTTGTCGCTTACCTGCAGTATCTTTCCCACCCAGGCATGCCTTATTCTTTCTAAAGGAAAGTATGAATGGAGAGGGGAAAGCTTGGGAAACTGATAGATTTCCTTGGATGCCAAAACACCTCCATAGCCTGTCTGCCCGGCCCTATGTGGAAACAGCATTGAGTTTCAAGTCCTTTATGCCTCCACCCAGGGATAGCCACTTGGAATCCACATGGCAATTGTGAAACAAGCAGGAAATGCGTAATTGTCAGAATTTTGTGGGGAAAGGACTAGGGAATAAGGAAAACAAAGATCTTCCTTGTGTTTTAGAGCTGTCAGCTAGAGGAGCACCTGCTTGAGTCTGATGCCATCTAATGGTCCCAGAAGAAACTGGGTTTTGAACCTAGAGTTCCATGGACTCTTAGGAATTAGACTACTACTACTACTAAGCATTCACTGGTGCTTACTATGTGCTATTGCTGTGCCAAGTATCTGAAACCTGTCTTCTTACCTTATTTTTCAAGATAATTCTATGTGGCAGGTATTACTATCTCAATTCTAAGAGTGAGAAAATGGAGTTTTAGAAACATTTACTAACTTGCCTGGGTCACATAGCTAAGGAAGAGGTGGACTTGCCCAGCTTTGCATAAAACTCCTCAAAAGAGTTGCCTATACTCCCTGATTCCACTTATCTTCCTACTATCCTCTTTTTAAAATATATTATTTATTTATTTAAATAAGCAATATATGAATGTGGTTTGAAATTCAAAAGACACAAAGAAGTATACAGAGGAAAGCCTCACTCTCAATCCTTCTCAAGGTTTGCTAATTCCTCTTGCATAGGCAATCCGTTCTTCCAGCTTTGTGTTTATCTTTCCAGAGAAGTTTACTGTGTATTAAGCAAATATGTATATCTTTATTCTTGCTCAGTATTTTCGCAAACAGCAGCTGTCTAAGTTCACTGTTCTGAACTTTATTTTTTAAATTAAAAATATATGGCTATGTAGTATTCTATTTTATGGAAGTTCCATATTTCATTTATCCTGTTTCC